GGGGAGGCGGGCTGGGAGCAGGTGGGAGGTGGCGAGGCCTAGGGTCAGAATTACGTCTGGGAGGCCCGGTGCTTAGGGCCCCTAGGTTAGAGGACTTGGAGAGGAGAGCGGCTTTCTTGAGAATGTGGTTAGGAGCCAGGGAGTCAGACCTCAGCGGCCATCCCAAACCCACCACCTTAGGTGTGACCTCTTTAGGTATTTTACTTTTCTGTGCTTCTCAGTCCACCTCTGCAAAATGGCTATGACAGATCTCACCCCATAGGATGGTCAAGAAGATTGAATAAAGTAATACACGTAACAGCGCCTAAACAGGTGTCGGGCACATAGTGCTCAGAAAATGTTGGCTCCTATTAAAGTTTGACCCCTTTGCTTCATTCCCACCCCCAGGAATGGCCCCCAGAACATATACAACCTTTACGAGCAAGTCAGCTACAACTGTTTCATCGCTGCAGGCCTTTACCTCCTCCTCGGAGGCTTCTCTTTCTGCCAAGTTCGGCTCAATAAGCGCAAGGAATACATGGTGCGCTAGGGCCCCGGCGCGTTTCCCCGCTCCAGCCCCTCCTCTATTTAAAGACTCCCTGCACCGTGTCACCCAGGTCGCGTCCCACCCTTGCCGGCGCCCTCTGCGGGACTGGGTTTCCCGGGCGAGAGACTGAATCCCTTCTCCCATCTCTGGCATCCGGCCCCCGTGGAGAGGGCTGAGGCTGGGGGGCTGTTCCGTTTCTCCACCCTTCGCTGTGTCCCGTATCTCAATAAAGAGAATCTGCTCTCTTCAGCCCTGTGTCTGTGCTTGAGTGGGGGCGAGCACGGGGCTGAGACTAGAGGTCGGCCTCTGCCTGGAAAGTCCCGATGTCTGAGCGGAAGTGGAGCGAAGTGTGGCGCGGAAGTGAGGCGAAGGCTTTCCCCATCGACTGGGCGCGCCGAGCGGTCTAAGCGACTGCGTCTGATGGGGCGGGGAGCCGCCGGGTTGAGCCTATCCGCTGCGGGGAGGGCGGGACTTCCTGCGCGGGGGCCCGAGCCGCTCAGTCTCCCTGCTCTCCGTGGTCCCGGCTCGCGTGTAGCGGCGGCGGCGGCGTCTCCGTGAGGAGGCGCGCGGGGCCATGACGTCAGCGTCCACAAAGGTTCGACCTCCCTCGCGGACAGCGCTCCCTGGGCCGGCCCCCCGTGACGCTGCCCCGCCCCCAGGTCGGAGAGATCTTCTCGGCGGCCGGCGCCGCCTTCACGAAGCTCGGGGAGCTGACGATGCAGCTGCATCCCGTGGCCGACTCTTCTCCTGCGGGGTACGTGAGCCCGGACTGGGACGTGGACGCTGTTTTTGCTATCCCCCCTCTCCCCTTCTGACAGTGCGAAGTGGACGGAGACGGAAATAGAGATGCTGAGGGCTGCTGTGAAGCGATTTGGGGACGATCTTAATCACATCAGCTGTGTCATCAAGGAACGGACAGTGTGAGGGAGGGTGGCTGCCAGAAAAGGGCGGGTCCTTTCCTAACCTCTTCTCTCTTTTCTTCAGGGCCCAGATAAAGGCCACTGTGAAACGCAAGGTATATGAAGATTCTGGCATCCCCCTTCCAGCTGAGTCACCCAAGAAAGGGCCCAAGAAGGTGGCATCTGGTGTCTTGTCACCTCCTCCAGCTGCCCCTCCTCCCAGCAGCTCCAGTGTCCCTGAGGCCGGGGGTCCCCCCATAAAGAAACAGAAGGCTGGTGAGGGCTGTGGAGTTGCTGCCTAGGGGTTAAACCTAGAACCTAGCTTATGCCCCCTTCCCAGATGTGACACTCAGTGCTCTGAACGACTCCGATGCCAACAGTGACGTGGTGGATATTGAAGGGCTAGGAGAAACTCCTCCAGCTAAGAAACTCAACTTCGACCAGGGTAGGAGTCCTCCTCCTCCCACACAGCTGACGTCCATCTCGGCCCATTTTACTTCCTGTTCCAGACAGCCTGACCCTGGATTCTGGCCTTCTCATGACCTCTGCTGATCCTCCTCTCCTCTCCTGCTGAGCCTTCCACCTCTGACCTCTCACTGTTCATGCCGGACCTGTGGATCTCCTGGGACTCCGAGCAAGGCCTGCACGAGAGAGGGCTGAAAGGCTGCTGGGGCTGCCACCTCGCTATTCCCGCATAAGCATCTGCCCCCAACCCCTTTGACCTTCATCTGATGGACATTTTTATACAGAAAACAATAAAGATTTCCCTCTCAGCTTCGTGCTGTCTGCTTAACATTATTAGCAG